GTGCAGCTTGGATTCCAAATCCCGCAGGCAGCTTGCCTCCCAGTCCCCGATTTCCTGGCCCCAGGGTCCGCTCTAACCGGTCTCTGTTGCGGCTCAGTGGAAGACCTGGAGCGGAACAACGGCTCCCTGGACCGGCCCTACTACATGTCCAAGAGCCTTCTAAAGATTCTGGGCAAGAAGAACGAGGCGCCCCCGGACAACAAGAAGAGGAAGAAGTGACAGCTCCGGCCCTGATCCAGGACTGCACCCCACCCCCACCGTCCAGCCATCCAACCTCACTTCGCCTTACAGGTCTCCATTTTGTGGTAAAAAAAGGTTTTAGGCCAGGCGCCGTGGCTCACGCCTGTAATCCAACACTTTGAGAGGCTGAGGCGGGCGGATCACCTGAGTCAGGAGTTCGAGACCAGCCTGGCCAACATGGTGAAACCTCCGTCTCTATTAAAAATACAAAAATTAGCCGAGAGTGGTGGCATGCACCTGTCATCCCAGCTACTCGGGAGGCTGAGGCAGGAGAATCGCTTGAACCCGGGAGGCAGAGGTTGCAGTGAGCCGAGATCGCGCCACTGCACTCCAACCTGGGTGACAGACTCTGTCTCCAAAACAAAACAAACAAACAAAAAGATTTTATTAAAGATATTTTGTTAACTCAGTAAATCTGTGACTCATTCTCTCCACGACGACAGGCGGCCTTTTTTTTTCCGCGCCCGGCTCTTTAAAATCGGCCCCGCCCCTGTGACGTGTCCTGGTGCCGCGGCCAATCAAAAAGCCCAATAAGGATGGTGCCAGTCCCTTCTTCACCCCAGCCAGTCCGCTTCCCGTTCGGGTCACGCGCTCCGGGCCTCCAAGAGGGCCTCCAAGAGGGCCAATCGGAAGGGCAAGCTTCGAGATGCTGCGTGATCACGTGGGAGGAGATGAGCTACTTGAAGACCAATTAGAGTCCGGGAAGCGCGGCGGGGCCTCCAGACCGGGGCGGGCTTAAGGGTGACATCTGCGCTTTAAAGGGTCCGGGTCAGCTGACTCCCGACTCTGTGGAGTCTAGCTGCCAGGGTCGCGGCAGCTGCGGGGAGAGATGACTGGGGAGCGACCCAGCACGGCGCTCCCGGACAGACGCTGGGGGCCGCGGATTCTGGGCTTCTGGGGAGGCTGTAGGGTTTGGGTGTTTGCCGCGATCTTCCTGCTGCTGTCTCTGGCAGCCTCCTGGTCCAAGGCTGAGAACGACTTCGGTCTGGTGAGTCACCCTTTGCATAGCCCCATCCCCGAGTCTTTGTTGACCCTTCCTCCTCCCATGACAGGTGCAGCCGCTGGTGACCATGGAGCAACTGCTGTGGGTGAGCGGGAGACAGATCGGCTCAGTGGACACCTTCCGCATCCCGCTCATCACAGCCACTCCGCGGGGCACTCTTCTCGCCTTTGCTGAGGCGAGGAAAATGTCCTCATCCGATGAGGGGGCCAAGTTCATCGCCCTGCGGAGGTCCATGGACCAGGGTATAAAGATGTCTGGGTGAAAGAGCCGGTGCCACTCTGGGTTTCTTCCTCCAATTTTTTTCAGGCAGCACATGGTCTCCTACAGCGTTCATTGTCAATGATGGGGATGTCCCCGATGGGCTGAACCTTGGGGCAGTAGTGAGCGATGTTGAGACAGGAGTAGTATTTCTTTTCTACTCCCTTTGTGCTCACAAGGCCGGCTGCCAGGTGGCCTCTACCATGTTGGTATGGAGCAAGGATGATGGTGTTTCCTGGAGCACACCCCGGAATCTCTCCCTGGATATTGGCACTGAAGTGTTTGCCCCTGGACCGGGCTCTGGTATTCAGGTCTCTGTCCTAGGAGATAGGTGGAGGGGGCTCCTTCTGTGACACCCAGTTCCCTTTCCCACAGAAACAGCGGGAGCCACGGAAGGGCCGCCTCATCGTGTGTGGCCATGGGACGCTGGAGCGGGACGGAGTCTTCTGTCTCCTCAGCGATGATCATGGTGCCTCCTGGCGCTACGGAAGTGGGGTCAGCGGCATCCCCTACGGTCAGCCCAAGCAGGAAAATGATTTCAATCCTGATGAATGCCAGGTCAGGAGTCCATGAGATGTTCCCTACCCATTTCCCTCCCTGAGGTCCTGTCCTCTCCCCTCAGCCCTATGAGCTCCCAGATGGCTCAGTCGTCATCAATGCCCGAAACCAGAACAACTACCACTGCCACTGCCGAATTGTCCTCCGCAGCTATGATGCCTGTGATACACTAAGGCCCCGTGATGTGACCTTCGACCCTGAGCTCGTGGACCCTGTGGTAGCTGCAGGAGCTGTAGTCACCAGCTCCGGCATTGTCTTCTTCTCCAACCCAGCACATCCAGAGTTCCGTGAGTGCCTCATGGGTGGGGTCAGCAGGGAGCCCTCTCTCCCTGACTCTCCTGCTCTCCCCAGGAGTGAACCTGACCCTGCGATGGAGCTTCAGCAATGGTACCTCATGGCGGAAAGAGACAGTCCAGCTATGGCCAGGCCCCAGTGGCTATTCATCCCTGGCAACCCTGGAGGGCAGCATGGATGGAGAGGAGCAGGCCCCCCAGCTCTACGTCCTGTATGAGAAAGGCCGGAACCACTACACAGAGAGCATCTCCGTGGCCAAAATCAGTGTCTATGGGACACTCTGAGCTGTGCCACTGCCACAGGGGTATTCTGCCTTCAGGACTCTGCCTTCAGGAACACAGGTCTGTAGAGGGTCTGCTGGAGACGCCTGAAAGACAGTTCCATCTTCCTTTAGACTCCAGCCTTGGCAAAATCACCTTCCCTTTACCAGGGAAATCACTTCCTTTAGGACTGAAAGCTAGGCGTCCTCTCCCACAAAAAAGTCCTGCCCTCATCTGAGAATACTGTCTTTCCATATGGCTAAGTGTGGCCCCACCACCCTCTCTGCCCTCCCGGGACATTGATTGGTCCTGTCTTGGGCAGGTCTAGTGAGCTGTAGAATTGAATCAATGTGAACTCAGGGAACTGGGGAAGGCTGAGCCTCCTCTTTGGTGTTGCGGTAAGATAACCGACAGGGCTGGTGAAAGTCCCCAGATGGCAGGATATTTGGTTTCAGAGTAAGGACTAGGTGCACCACCATGACTGACTATCAATCAAAATGTTTGTAACTTAAAATTTTTAATGAAGGATAATGAATATTTGTAGAGTCTCTATGGTTCTGTCAATGCACATCTTCGTGTCTGTTTTCCTCATGTATCCTTGTGAGCCTGGGTGAGTTCTGGGGAGAGACCTGATGTGCGTACTGCCTGTGAAAATCTGACTTTGGCAAATCAAATCCTCTTTTCCTTTTGACATGCCCTCTTTTTTTGTTGTTGCTTTTTTTGAGACAGGGCTCGCTCTGTCACCCAGGCTGGAGTGCAGTTGCACAATCACGGCTCACTGAAGCCTCAACCTCCTGGGCTCAAGTGATCCTCATGTCTCAGCCTCCGGAGTAGTTGGGACTACAGGTCAGTGACACCATGCCTGGTTAATTTTTTTAATTTTTATTTTCAGTAGAGACAAGGTTGCGCTATGTTGCCCAGGCTGGTATGGAACTCCTGTGCTTAAGCAATCCTCATGCCTCAGCTTCCCAAAGTGCTGAGGTTACAGCTATGAGCCACCGCACCCAGCCTACATTCCTTCTTATCACCGAGAAACAGGTTGATCTTCACAGGTGTAATGAGTATGAAGGGAGTGCCATAAGATATTTTTTATTTTTTATTTATTTATTTTTTAATTTAATTTTTTTTTTTTTTGAGATGGAGTCTTGCTCTGGCACCCAGGCTAGAGTGCAGTGGTGCGATCTCGGCTCACTGCAACCTCTGCCTCCCAGGTTCAAGCGATTCTTCTGCCTCAGCTTCCCGAATAGCTGGGATTACAGGTGCCCACCACCACACCCGGCTAATTTTTGTATTTTTAGTAGAGACGGAGTTTCACCATGTTGGCCAGGCTGGTCTCAAACTCCTGGCCTCAGGTGATCCACCCGCCTCGGCCTCCCAAAGTGTTGTGATTACAAGCATGAGCCATGGTGCCGGCGGGCTGATTTTTTTAATTTTTAGTAGAGACAAAGTCTCACTATATTGCCTAGGTTGGTCTCAAACTGCTGAGCTCAAGCAATCTGCCGGCCATGTTCTCTCAAAGTGCTGGGATTACAGGCTTGAGCCCCTGCACCCAGCCTGTAAGATATTTTAAAATCCACACTTGGCCAAGCGTGGTGGCTCACACATATAATCCCAGCACTTTGGGAGGCCAAGGTGGGCGGATCACAAGGTCAGGAGTTCGAGACCAGCCTGGCCAATATGGTGAAATCCCATCTCTACTAAAAATACAAAAACTAGCCAGGCGTGTTGGCTTACACTTATAGTCCCAGCTACTCAGGTGGCTGAGGCAGGAGAATCACTTGAACCAGGAGGCGGAGTTTGCAGTGAGCTGAGATCACAGCACTGCACACCAGCCTCGGCAACAGAGTGAGACTCCGTCTGAAAAAAAAAAAATCCACGCTGTTTTATATTTCTAACATGGGGTAGGATACCATCCTCCATGAAATAGGGTGCAAGTGTGTGAAATGCAGATGGGAATCCTGTCCCAGCTAGCCTGACAGAGAAGTGAGCACTTCCTATGGCAAATTATGTAAGAAAATATTCCCCAGGCAGATGCTTATGAAAAGAATCTGTTCAGCCTGCAGGTAAGTGGGAGAGCCCTTGCTCAAAAAAAAAAAGAAAAAGAAATAGTGGAAGAC